TTCCAGCCTGCCTGCCAGTCTCCCTTCTCTTCCCTTCCACAGCATTCAGGCACATAGAGCCTTCTGCAGCGGCCCGTCCCCAGCCAGCACTTGACAGGACAGATGGGGGCTAATCTGGCCCTGCTAAGCAGCGACATGCCTCTCCTGGAGAAGGCAGGGGCTTCCTGGAACTTGCCCCAGCCTTATCAGCGGAGGTTTGCCCCAACACATCCCAGAAACGAGCAAAGGTTCAGCGCCGTGCAGTTGGCAGGTGTCGGGATCATCAGTCATCCCCTTGTCAGTCCCAAGCCTGCTGGGCTTTTGTGAGGGTGCCAGGAACACAGGCTGGAGGATGGCAGGAGGGGAGTAGAGGTGGGAGGAGGGGAGTCCATCTGCAGCACCAGGTAAGGGGATGGATGCTGGCTCCTCTGGTCACCTCAGCTGGAACACTACTCAAGGTCCCTGGCTCCTGTCCTCCACCTGCCCCCAGGGGCCCTGCATTCCCATCCCCAGGGCCTCCACTCTCCCTGAGCCCTGCAGTCTCTCACTCACTCACTCACTCACTCATTCACTCACTCACTCACTCACAGGGTTTTGAGTTGGATAACACAGCATAATGATCGGCCAGTGGACTCCCAAACTAAGAACACGGAGCTGTCCTCTTGGGGAGAGGCTCAGGGCTCGGGGAAGTGAAGTCCAGCTGAGGGCACAGTTGGCCTGAGCTGCTCTCAGTACAGGCAGAGGCCTTGGTAGCTGTGCTGTGATGAGAGTTCGCTCCCTGCTGCTCTCTTCTGGCATGGAGAGATGAACCTGTAATCCAAGTGTTAAAACCGTGCCCTGGGGAAAAACACTATTAATTCTGAATCATCTCTTTTGTTGCATTAAAAAAAAATAGAAGAGAAAAACTTCACATGACCCACTCAAGGTGTGCAGGCAGCTGTGTTTGTCAGGAAGGCAGAAGGAGTTGGCTTTGCTTTAGGGGAGGAGACGAGGTCCCACAACACCCTCTGAAGGGTATATAAGGAGCCCCAGCGTGCAGCCTGGCCTGGTACCTCCTGCCAGCATCTCTTGGGTTTGCTGAGAACTCACGGGCTCCAGCTACCTGGCCATGACCACCACATTTCTGCAAACTTCTTCCTCCACCTTTGGGGGTGGCTCAACCCGAGGGGGTTCCCTCCTGGCTGGGGGAGGTGGCTTTGGTGGGGGGAGTCTCTCTGGGGGAGGTGGAAGCCGAAGTATCTCAGCTTCTTCTGCTAGGTTTGTCTCTTCAGGGTCAGGAGGAGGATATGGGGGTGGCATGAGGGTCTGTGGCTTTGGTGGAGGGGCTGGTAGTGTTTTCGGTGGAGGCTTTGGAGGGGGCGTTGGTGGGGGTTTTGGTGGTGGCTTTGGTGGTGGCGATGGTGGTCTCCTCTCTGGCAATGAGAAAATTACCATGCAGAACCTCAATGACCGCCTGGCCTCCTACCTGGACAAGGTACGTGCCCTGGAGGAGGCCAATGCTGACCTGGAGGTGAAGATCCATGACTGGTACCAGAAGCAGACCCCAACCAGCCCAGAATGCGACTACAGCCAATACTTCAAGACCATTGAAGAGCTCCGGGACAAGGTGAGTCCTCGGATGTCAAAGAGAGGGGAGCAAGTCCTCTAGACACCGACTCTGTCTCCTGCAGATCATGGCCACCACCATCGACAACTCCCGGGTCATCCTGGAGATCGACAATGCCAGGCTGGCTGCGGACGACTTCAGGCTCAAGTGCGCTCCCCCGTCTCTCTCCTCTTCCTGCACCCACTTCCTTCTTTGGCCTCCCTCTCCTCAGGTATGAGAATGAGCTGGCCCTGCGCCAGGGCGTTGAGGCTGACATCAACGGCTTGCGCCGAGTCCTGGATGAGCTGACCCTGGCCAGGACTGACCTGGAGATGCAGATCGAGGGCCTGAATGAGGAGCTAGCCTACCTGAAGAAGAACCACGAAGAGGTGAGAGCTGGCCCCCATCACCCCTGAACCCGCTCAGGTCTCTCTTCTGCTCTCCGTCTCTAAGTGGGTCCCTCCCATCCTGCAGGAGATGAAGGAGTTCAGCAGCCAGCTGGCCGGCCAGGTCAATGTGGAGATGGACGCAGCACCGGGTGTGGACCTGACCCGTGTGCTGGCAGAGATGAGGGAGCAGTACGAGGCCATGGCGGAGAAGAACCGCCGGGATGTCGAGGCCTGGTTCTTCAGCAAGGTGGGCCTTATATCCTGCCCTGCCCTTCCTGCCGGGGCTCACTTCTGTTGTGCATGACCTACAGACTGAGGAGCTGAACAAAGAGGTGGCCTCCAACACAGAAATGATCCAGACCAGCAAGACGGAGATCACAGACCTGAGACGCACGATGCAGGAGCTGGAGATCGAGCTGCAGTCCCAGCTCAGCATGGTACGGCCACTCGCGCCCCATCCCAGCCTCTCCTGATGTGTCTATGCATCTGTCACTCCCCCAGAAAGCTGGGCTGGAGAACTCACTGGCCGAGACAGAGTGCCGCTATGCCACGCAGCTGCAGCAGATCCAGGGGCTCATTGGTGGCCTGGAGGCCCAGCTGAGTGAGCTCCGATGCGAGATGGAGGCTCAGAACCAGGAGTACAAGATGCTGCTTGACATAAAGACACGGCTGGAGCAGGAGATCGCTACTTACCGCAGCCTGCTCGAGGGCCAGGATGCCAAGTAGGCGCCTGGGCACAGGGGAAGGAGTGATGTTTGCTTAAATCAGCTTCCCTCTTTCTTTCAGGATGGCTGGCATTGCCATCAGGGAAGGTAGGAAGGCTTTACTCTTCTGGTGTGGGGTGCCCACTCTAAAGCCTACTCCTTCTCTCTCTAGCCTCTTCAGGAGGTGGTGGTAGCAGCAGCAATTTCCACATCAATGTAGAAGAGTCAGTGGATGGACAGGTGGTTTCTTCCCACAAGAGAGAAATCTAAGTGTCTATTGCAGGAGAAACGTCCCTTGCCACTCCCCACTCTCATCAGGCCAAGTGGAGGACTGGCCAGAGGGCCTGCACATGCAAACTCCAGTCCCTGCCTTCAGAGAGCTGAAAAGGGTCCCTCGGTCTTTTATTTCAGGGCTTTGCATGCGCTCTATTCCCCCTCTGCCTCTCCCCACCTTCTTTGGAGCAAGGAGATGCAGCTGTATTGTGTAACAAGCTCATTTGTACAGTGTCTGTTCATGTAATAAAGAATTACTTTTCCTTTTGCAAATATCTCTTGGCAGTATGTCCAGTTTTTCTTGATG